TTAATAATTTAATCATTCTTTACATGGTTTTCCTTGGTAAGGCAGGGGAGAGGGAAGGAGGGGTGGGATAAGTAGGTATTTTTAACATTTTCATGAAGCTCAATTTTATGCAACTAATTATCTAAAGATAGTATTGAAACTAATTTTAGCAGGTAATAAGTTGTGGGCAGGATCTTAGAGAATATTCTGCCTTTTAATCTTCATAGATTCTACAATTGAAAGTAGAAAGCCACTTTTCTAAAAGTGTTGCCAAACGTTCCTCAGATCCCTCACCATCGAGGAGGGGAATGCCAACAAAAGTGCTGGGCTGTCACCTCAGGGAACTTTTAAAAGTAAGTTAAAAGCGTAGATTAAATAAATTCATTTATGCCAATTGCCAAAAGGCAAGGGCAATCTTCAGAGCCTGGAAATGCGAGAAGGCAGGCAGGATATGCACGAGGGGGTGGATGTGCTGGCATTTACTAAATCCCCACTGGAAACATAGCACATTTCTTAGATCACTCAGTTCAGTCAATTATCGCTACAGATAACCCTATCAGAAGTACCTCCCACCTACGGAAATCTGCCTAAGGTTTGCTAACCCACCTGCCTGTTTCTGAATAGTGCCATTTTTGGCATAATTACAGCAAAAAAAGAGGATCATTGAATGCAACCCAGAAGGGCTGGTTTTCTCTCAGGTGGGCTGGTTGAAGAAATTGATGCTGAAGACTGAAGGTCCCAGCCCTTCACTTATTAGTACCCCTCTTAGTGATGTGTCATATTGTGGGTTGTGTCTTTTTTGGAGAAAGTCAATCATGTCACTCTGTTGAGAAGAGAATGGTGAACAGCAAGGAGACTTTTGCAATGAAATAATGCAAACTATTCCAGACATGCCTAATGGTTCTATTTGCTGTGTGCCTTAGGTCAGGGTGTAAGAAACCCAATCTTGAAGGAAAACAGAGTAGCTTATCTTGCCTGGAAGTAACAAAAAAAAAAAAAAAAAGCATCCCTTGGTGGGTCACATGACCCTACCAGTTCTCAAGTCAGATCTCTTCTCATAAGGGCACTGTGTGGAGCTTCTGAGATCTGTGGAGGTTTTTCTCTGCAAATGCAGGAAGAAATCAGGTGGATGGATGCATAATTATGGCCCTGCTCCTGGTCTCTTTGCTGGCATTCCTGAGCTTGGGCTCAGGATGTCATCATCGGATCTGTCACTGCTCTAACAGGGTTTTTCTCTGCCAAGAGAGCAAGGTGACAGAGATTCCTTCTGACCTCCCGAGGAATGCCATTGAACTGTGAGTATCAGAGGGAGGGGGAACAACTGCATGTTGTGATATTTTATTTCTACTCTCTTTGCAGGAGGTTTGTCCTCACCAAGCTTCGAGTCATCCAAAAAGGTGCATTTTCAGGATTTGGGGACCTGGAGAAAATGTATGTACCTAGCACTGCTGTGAGTGAATGCCCTGGCTTGACTTATATATTTTTTTCTCCACAGAGAGATCTCTCAGAATGATGTCTTGGAGGTGATAGAGGCAGATGTGTTCTCCAACCTTCCCAAATTACATGAAATGTAAGCAAGAAGATTGGGGGATTTGCTCATGGAGATCACTAGCATGTTTTTTCTTCTTTTACAGTAGAATTGAAAAGGCCAACAACCTGCTCTACATCAACCCTGAGGCCTTCCAGAACCTTCCCAACCTTCAATATCTGTAAGAACTCATGTAGTTTGGTACCCCCACTATTTTCACTCACTCTCATTTTGTTTCTCTCTAGGTTAATATCCAACACAGGTATTAAGCACCTTCCAGATGTTCACAAGATTCATTCTCTCCAAAAAGTTTTACTGTAAGTTTTTTCCTTGAGTGACTACCAACTCTTAAGTATCTTATTTGTCTGTACTTTCTTCTAGTGACATTCAAGATAACATAAACATCCACACAATTGAAAGAAATTCTTTCGTGGGGCTGAGCTTTGAAAGTGTGATTCTGTAAGTAAGGGGGAAAAAATCCAACAGAGTAATTATTGGTTTTTTAATAGGCCTTTTATTTCAGATGGCTGAATAAGAATGGGATTCAAGAAATACACAACTGTGCATTCAATGGAACCCAACTAGATGAGCTGTAAGTAGCCCTGACTATTCTTCAAGGCCATTTTTCCTTCTTCTTTCCTCAACCCCATCCCCAGGAATCTAAGCGATAATAATAATTTAGAAGAATTGCCTAATGATGTTTTCCACGGAGCCTCTGGACCAGTCATTCTGTGAGTAGCTTTCCCCATTTCTGTGTGTAAGAAGAGTGGCCTGTTATCTAACTCCTCCTACCAGGAACAGAAGGACCAGGACTCCTACAGAACCAAATGTCCTATTAGCCAAATATCCATCTGGCCAAGGTGTGTTGGAGGAACCGGAGTCTCTCTCCTCATCCATGTAAGAATATCACTAGTGTGTCTGCTATTTTGAATCCTGTTATATTTACCTTTTCTCTTTATAGAGATATTTCAAGAACAAGGATCCATTCCCTGCCTAGCTATGGCTTAGAAAATCTTAAGAAGCTGAGGGCCAGGTCGACTTACAACTTAAAAAAGCTGCCTACTCTGGAAAAGCTTGTCGCCCTCATGGAAGCCAGCCTCACCTATCCCAGCCATTGCTGTGCCTTTGCAAACTGGAGACGGCAAATGTGAGTCCATCCTTTAAGCCCTGCTCAGGCATTGTTGATTCTATTTCTTTTTGTATTTTTCTAGCTCTGAGCTTCATCCAATTTGCAACAAATCTATTTTAAGGCAAGAAGTTGATTATATGACTCAGGCTAGGGGTCAGAGATCCTCTCTGGCAGAAGACAATGAGTCCAGCTACAGCAGAGGATTTGACATGACGTACACTGAGTTTGACTATGACTTATGCAATGAAGTGGTTGACGTGACCTGCTCCCCTAAGCCAGATGCATTCAACCCATGTGAAGATATCATGGGGTACAACATCCTCAGAGTCCTGATATGGTTTATCAGCATCCTGGCCATCACTGGGAACATCATAGTGCTAGTGATCCTAACTACCAGCCAATATAAACTCACAGTCCCCAGGTTCCTTATGTGCAACCTGGCCTTTGCTGATCTCTGCATTGGAATCTACCTGCTGCTCATTGCATCAGTTGATATCCATACCAAGAGCCAATATCACAACTATGCCATTGACTGGCAAACTGGGGCAGGCTGTGATGCTGCTGGCTTTTTCACTGTCTTTGCCAGTGAGCTGTCAGTCTACACTCTGACAGCTATCACCTTGGAAAGATGGCATACCATCACGCATGCCATGCAGCTGGACTGCAAGGTGCAGCTCCGCCATGCTGCCAGTGTCATGGTGATGGGCTGGATTTTTGCTTTTGCAGCTGCCCTCTTTCCCATCTTTGGCATCAGCAGCTACATGAAGGTGAGCATCTGCCTGCCCATGGATATTGACAGCCCTTTGTCACAGCTGTATGTCATGTCCCTCCTTGTGCTCAATGTCCTGGCCTTTGTGGTCATCTGTGGCTGCTATATCCACATCTACCTCACAGTGCGGAACCCCAACATCGTGTCCTCCTCTAGTGACACCAGGATCGCCAAGCGCATGGCCATGCTCATCTTCACTGACTTCCTCTGCATGGCACCCATTTCTTTCTTTGCCATTTCTGCCTCCCTCAAGGTGCCCCTCATCACTGTGTCCAAAGCAAAGATTCTGCTGGTTCTGTTTCACCCCATCAACTCCTGTGCCAACCCCTTCCTCTATGCCATCTTTACCAAAAACTTTCGCAGAGATTTCTTCATTCTGCTGAGCAAGTGTGGCTGCTATGAAATGCAAGCCCAAATTTATAGGACAGAAACTTCATCCACTGTCCACAACACCCATCCAAGGAATGGCCACTGCTCTTCAGCTCCCAGAGTCACCAGTGGTTCCACTTACATACTTGTCCCTCTAAGTCATTTAGCCCAAAACTAAAACACAATGTGAAAATGTATCTGAGTATTGAATGATAATTCAGTCTTGCCTTTGAAGGGTATGTCACAAAGAGCTGACAGTGCTTCTACACATTTCATCTAATTTAATATTCCTGGCATACCTTTAAGGTAAATTGGTCAGGAACTATTAATTCCATGTGATACATTAGGAAGCTGAATTATTAGTAACAACAATAATAATTAAAGAATGCAATACTGTATTACATATTTTATCCTTATATATGTTATTTTTGCACGTTATGTTCAAAGTGCTTTTGTTCAGATATCTCAAGTGATCCCTGTTAAATAAGCAGGACAGGGATTATTCTTGGAGTTTTACAAATGAGGAAACCACGACTCAAAGAGTTAAGTGACTTGTTCAAAATTGTTTAGTTTGTAAGAGGCAGAGCCAGGATTAGGTATTCCGACTCCCAGAGAATTTCCCAGAGAAGCACCATGGTATTCATTCATTCATTCATTCAACAAATATTAATTGAACACCCATCTGAAGCCTTTGTAATGCGTCAGTGTGGATAGGCTGAAATACATTTCCCAGATTTCCCTTCCTCATGTGTTTCCAGTTAGTGTGGGCCATAGTGAGGACTCTAG